TCTTTTTTTTTTTTTTTTTTTGAGACTCGCTCTGTCACCCAGGGTGGAGTGCAGTGGCGTGATCTCGGCTCACTGCAAGCTCCGCCTCCTGGGTTCACACCATTCTCCTGCCTCAGCCTCCCGAGTAGCTGGGACTACAGGCGCCCGCCACCGCGCCCGGCTAATTTTTTTTTGTATTTTTAGTAGAGACGGGGTTTCACTGTGTTAGCCAGGATGGTCTCCATCTCATGACCTCGTGATCTGCCCGCCTCGGCCTTCCAAAGTGCTGGGACTACAGGTGTGAGCCACCGCGTCCGGCCCTGGATGTCTTTTTGAAAGTAGAGCTTACAGGATATGCTGACTGATTAGACCGGAGATGTCACAGCATGGTGTCAAAGCGACTAATATTTTTGGCTAGAATCACTAAAGTTTACATTTATGAGATGGATAAGACTGTGGAAGGTTTGGGGAAGAAGATCCGAAGCTCAGTTTTGGACCTGTTAGGTTCAACATGCCTCTTAACACATCCAAGCAGAATGGTCAAGGATGCAGTCTTCCACATGGACAGGACATGAAATGTCTGACATCGAACAATAACAAATAACATTTTGACATGAGGAAAAGTATTTGTAATTGTAATTGATAGTTCATTCACTATAATTTGTCCACGTTCTTTTTCAGGCCATGTCATATATATACCTATTAATATTTGTAATAGACAATTTTGCTCTTTTCTACTTAAATTGTTATATACATTTCTCCACATTGCTTTATAGGCCTAACAACCATGTTTAAATTCTGTATCTTCATACAGAGGTAATATTTAAAAAAGAAGACGAAGACAAAAGGACTCCCTTCCCTCACCCATATACCTATGCCGTCTTACTGGGAGCAAACACTTCTTTAGCTCCGCAAAGCGATTGCACTTTCTCTTCCAAGTCGGCAGACGGCGCGCGAGCAGCGTAGGCACTGCTCCGCCTCCAATCCAGTTGCTCTTCTTTCTTTTCCTCACTCTCTTTTTCCTCGCGTCCTTTGCCCCGGAAGTGCTCTTACAACATTGGCTGCCGGCGTGACTTTGACCGCTTCCCGGTGCGTTACCGGCAGCTGAACCCACCCGGCGCCACGGGACTTTGACGCGTGCTCTGCGCTTGCCATGAGACTCCTGGGAGCTGCAGCCGTCGCGGCTCTGGGGCGCGGAAGGGCCCCCGCCTCCCTAGGCTGGCAGAGGAAGCAGGTACCGGAGCATAGAGAGGCTAAATCGGGACCTGCATAGAATTGAGCTCTCGTATTTTTTTCAGGTTAATTGGAAGGCCTGCCGATGGTCTTCATCAGGGGTGATTCCTAATGAAAAAATACGAAATATTGGAATCTCAGCTCACATTGATTCTGGGAAAACTACATTAACAGAACGAGTCCTTTACTACACTGGCAGAATTGCAAAGATGCATGAGGTATATATTCACGGTTGATTCCGGATTAATTAGAGAAAGTCTGAATTGCTGTGCTTGTGTTTAGGTGAAAGGTAAAGATGGAGTTGGTGCTGTCATGGATTCCATGGAACTAGAGAGACAAAGAGGAATCACTATTCAGTCAGCAGCCACTTACACCATGTGGAAAGATGTCAATATTAACATTATAGATACTCCTGGTGAGTTGGATTCTTGGTTTTATTGCAGCTTCTTTAAGACCCTCTCATACTTCATCTTATTCAGGGCATGTGGACTTCACAATAGAAGTGGAAAGGGCCCTGAGAGTGTTGGATGGTGCAGTCCTTGTTCTCTGTGCTGTTGGAGGGGTACAGTGCCAGACCATGACTGTCAATCGTCAGATGAAGCGCTACAACGTTCCGTTTCTAACTTTTATTAACAAATTGGACCGAATGGGCTCCAACCCAGCCAGGGCCCTGCAGCAAATGAGGTAATGAGCCTTAGAATAAACAAAGAGGATGTAAAAGGTAAACAAGTGTATTTTTATTTTTCAGGTCTAAACTAAATCATAATGCAGCGTTTATGCAGATACCCATGGGTTTGGAGGGTAATTTTAAAGGTATTGTAGATCTTATTGAGGAACGAGCCATCTATTTTGATGGAGACTTTGGGTAAGTGCTAAAAATACATTATTAAAATTTTAGTGACCTCTGTAGCCTGGTCGTTTCTCCACAGGCACTTCCTGAGGGATTTCCTTCCTCTGCTATGGAATTGGGATCGCAGGTCTGGCAGGTGGGCGAATGGCATTGTGATCAGTGAACTATTCCTTAAAGCACCAAAATATTTGCTTTCTTAGTCAGATTGTTCGATATGGTGAGATTCCAGCTGAATTAAGGGCGGCGGCCACTGACCACCGGCAGGAGCTAATTGAATGTGTTGCCAATTCAGATGAACAGCTTGGTGAGATGTTTCTGGAAGAAAAAATCCCCTCGATTTCTGATTTAAAGGCAAGTGCTTTCAAAATAAGTCTTATGTTAACATTAACTACCATTAAATTGTTTTCTTTTGTAGCTAGCAATTCGAAGAGCTACTCTGAAAAGATCATTTACTCCTGTATTTTTGGGAAGCGCCTTGAAGAACAAAGGAGTTCAGCCTCTTTTAGATGCTGTTTTAGAATACCTCCCAAATCCATCTGAAGTCCAGAACTATGCTATTCTCAATAAAGAGGAGTAAGTCTTGAAAATTGAATCTTAGTTTATGCATCTCATAGATTTATATTTCTTTTATTTTAAGTGACTCAAAAGAGAAAACCAAAATCCTAATGAACTCCAGTAGAGACAATTCCCACCCATTTGTAGGCCTGGCTTTTAAACTGGAGGTAAGTTGCTTTCTAATGTATTTAACTGCTATTCTTCCTGCCCTTACCCAATCTTGACTTCTAGGTAGGTCGATTTGGACAATTAACTTATGTTCGCAGTTATCAGGGAGAGCTAAAGAAGGGTGACACCATCTATAACACAAGGACAAGAAAGAAAGTACGGTTGCAACGGCTGGCTCGCATGCATGCCGACATGATGGAGGCAAGTACAGAGTCATTGTGAGATTAGAAATTCAAATATAATTTTGTGTTATTTGTTTTTTTAGGATGTTGAGGAAGTATATGCCGGAGACATCTGTGCATTGTTTGGCATTGACTGTGCTAGTGGAGACACATTCACAGACAAAGCCAACAGCGGCCTTTCTATGGTAAGCCATTTAATTTCAAAGCTACTTATCACATTCTTCTGTTTTCTTTTAAAAAATATTTTAGGAGTCAATTCATGTTCCTGATCCTGTCATTTCAATAGCAATGAAGCCTTCTAACAAGGTAGGAGTTTGATTTAAAGCTCAGTATATCACAAACATATAGTGACTTTCTTCTTCTTTTAAAGAACGATCTGGAAAAATTTTCAAAAGGTATTGGCAGGTTTACAAGAGAAGATCCCACATTTAAAGTATACTTTGACACTGAGAACAAAGAGACAGTTATATCTGGAATGGGAGAATTACACCTGGAAATCTATGCTCAGGTAATGAATAATAAGGAAGTTAAGTTGAAATCAATTTAAATAATATTTTCCCCACTCTTTTTAGAGGCTGGAAAGAGAGTATGGCTGTCCTTGTATCACAGGAAAGCCAAAAGTTGCCTTTCGAGAGACCATTACTGCCCCTGTCCCGTAAGTATGCAACGTAATTAAACATTATGAGGGCTCCATTTTTTTTTTCCTAAATCACTTTCAGGTTTGACTTTACACATAAAAAACAATCAGGTGGTGCAGGCCAGTATGGAAAAGTAATAGGTGTCCTGGAGCCTCTGGACCCAGAGGACTACACTAAATTGGAATTTTCAGATGAAACATTCGGATCAAATATTCCAAAGCAGTTTGTGCCTGCTGTAGAAAAGGTAAATTTTTAAAAAAGTGTTTTTGCATTTTTTCACTCCAGAAGTTGTGTTCATTCATTAACAGGGGTTTTTAGATGCCTGCGAGAAGGGCCCTCTTTCTGGTCACAAGCTCTCTGGGCTCCGGTTTGTCCTGCAAGATGGAGCACACCACATGGTTGATTCTAATGAAATCTCTTTCATCCGAGCAGGAGAAGGTGCTCTTAAACAAGGTATGCTGGGTCCGGGCACCTTAGCCTGTCTGGACTAATGAACTTTTTTTTTTTTTTAACCCAGCCTTGGCAAATGCAACATTATGTATTCTTGAACCTATTATGGCTGTGGAAGTTGTAGCTCCAAATGAATTTCAGGGACAAGTAATTGCAGGAATTAACCGACGCCATGGGGTAATCACTGGGCAAGATGGAGTTGAGGACTATTTTACACTGTATGCAGATGTAAGTAGTCTTGGTCATTGGCAGTCCTGCTTAGTGCTAAAATATCTACTATGTTTGTTTTCAGGTCCCTCTAAATGATATGTTTGGTTATTCCACTGAACTTAGGTCATGCACAGAGGTAGGCAAATTTAAACTTACCCTTCAAAAGACCAAAAAACCCTCTCTTTTTTTTAAATCCCTAGGGAAAGGGAGAATACACAATGGAGTATAGCAGGTATCAGCCATGTTTACCATCCACACAAGAAGACGTCATTAATAAGTATTTGGAAGCTACAGGTCAACTTCCTGTTAAAAAAGGAAAAGCCAAGAACTAACTTTGCTTACTGTGAGTTGACTGACTCTAATTGAATCTGCGTGGTTTTGATACTTTGATGGATTCCAGTGGAATAAATTCAGGCTGCTGAAACAAGAAATTCTGAGCCCAGGAAGCGGGCTCTTCTTTCTTCAAAAGAAGCCCTTCTTGTTCATATTCAGGAGCTTCTGTTATATTCAAAGGTAATTCTATGTCTATCTCAACTCTATTGATTGGTTTTATAGTTCATTGAAAATCCTCAAATAAAATATAATTATTACTGAAATATGTTTAATATTTAAGGGGAAAAGAGACTAATTTCAGTTATACTTTTAAGCTTAGAATGTATGTTCATTTCCAAATTTTGTATCATAAGAGTTTTCAACATAGAGAAAAGCTGAAAAAATGCAAAGAATAACCACATACTTTCCATCTACCTTCCTTTGTTAACGGGTTGTTTATCATATAATAATTTGTTTTGTCATATTTGCTTTCACTGTCTATTATCTGTTTAAGTCTCATAACTCTATTTTTAGTTTGCTGAAGACTTGAAAGTGAATCGCATATATCATGACACTTCTTGGAGTGTCATTAATGGGCAGGCTTTTCTGTTGAAGAGTGGATTCCGTATGTTCTTCATAGAGAGTGTTTTTCAGATTCTTCATTGGGATATTAAAATATTAGCCAAATTTCTCTCTGTTTTATATATGTCTGTTTATTTCAGTTTGTGGTTTCTGCAAATTTGTAACTGCCTCTGTTTTAGGAGTATAAGTATTACTTCCTTGTGGTCTATTGTGAAGTAAAAAGTAGACCCTTGCATATACTATTCTTGTTTGTGTTCATCTTAATGTTTTTGTACAGCTAAATCAAATGTAATTTATAGAGTTAGTTTCATCAACCTAATGAATGCTAGTTAAATTTGAATTCCTTGGAATTTATCGTATATTGTATTCACTGAGATTATGAAGGGACAAATGTTAATCTTTTGTTTCCAGAAAAAGTTGGGCTTTCCCAAGCAGTTCTATTACCCGGTTCAGAATTGCTTCATCCAAAAATCATCTGATGGTATAGATGGATCCTAGTCCTTTTCATTACCTGATGGTAGAAATAAAATAATTGATTTTAAATTCCTTTGCTTTTCTTGACTTATAGACGTGGCTTTATACTTTAAGGTTTCTAGGGGAAAAAGATCTTTAAAAAGTATTGAGCACATGTTTTCAAGGCATTTGCTAAATACTTTTTTTTTTTTAATTTTTATTTTTTTGTGGTAGGGTCTCACTCTATCCCCCAGGCTGGAATGCAGAGGGACTATCTCTGCTCACTACAACCTCTGCTTCCTGGGTTCAAGCAATTATCCCATCTCAGCTGCCTAAGTAGGTGGGACTACAGGTGTGCGCCACCACTCCCTGCTAATTTTTTGCATTTTTTGAAGAGATAGGGTTTTGCCATATTGCCCAGGCTGGTCTCAAACTCCTGGGCTCAAGCTCTCTGCCTGCCCCAGCCTCCCAAAGTGCTGGGATTATGGGCATGAACCACCATGCCTGGCTGCTAAATACTTTAAATGCATTGTATAATTTCATTCTCACAACCCCGAGAGTAAGTACTATTATTATGTCCATTTTGTAATAGAAGAAGCACAGATAAGGTAAATAACTTTAATGAGACCACAAAACCTAAGTTTTTTAATTGATACTTTAATTACAATTATTCACCAAGTGCATTTCCCCCATGAATGTCTGTTGCTACAGTAGCATCAGGTCTGAAAAAATGTGGTTGCTTTGGCATTTCCTCAGCATCTTGTGACATTCACAATAACTTTGAATATTGTTCCTAATGAGGAAATACATTCTGTGTACCTTCATGGAATTTAGCATGATTCCTATGGCTATTGAGAATAGTCACAACTACTGGAACTAAACTGGATAAATAAGTAAAAAACTTACTTATTTTTAATTTGTAAAACATCCTGGTTATAATGTTACAGTGTTAGAAAAGGTCCTAGATATTTAATCCAACACCAGCATTTCATAGGTAATGATTCAGGCCTAGCTGGTGGGAGTAATTAGAATAGGTTCACAAATGGACAGATCAGGACTAGAACCCACATCTCTTTCTAAGTCATTAGTTATAGTTGGCAAAGATCACATACCAACCAAAGTCTGTAGCATGGAAAAAAATTAATGAGAATATTCATAGGTGAGGGTTGTTTATACTACTATCAAGAAGGATAATTGTTGGCTAATTCAAATATTACATCCTTGTATTGGACAACAGTAGCAGCACTAGGTAGTATTGTACTGATTCCCAACCCTCACTGTACTTTAAAAATCACTGGGGGAGCCTTAAAAAGAAATACCTAGGCCTACACCCAGATATTTAGATTATTTGGCTGGATCAAGATAAAAACTTTTTTGGGTGATTCTAATATGCAGACAAAGTTAAAGACCGCTGAAATATTGCCTGCACTGCGCTTAAGCCCAAGACATGAAATGAAAAATCTGTGAAATTCAGGAGTGTCATATTGTATTCTTTTGTGTGATATTAGAGTTTGGTTTTTTTGTTTAACAACTGTTTTTTTTTTTAAGAGATGGGGTCTTCTAAGACAAAAACCATCTGACTCAGCAATACCATTACTATATACCCAAAGGAACGTAAATCATTCTATTATAAAGACACATGCATGCACACATTCATTGCAGAACTGTTCATAATGGCAAAGATATGGAATCAACCTAAATGCCTATCACTGATAGACTGGATAAAGAAAATGTGGTACATACACATTGTGGAATACTATGCAGCCATAAAAAAAGAATGAGATCAAGTCCTTTGCAGGGACATAGATGGAGCTGGAAGCCATTATCCTCATCAAACTAACATAGGAAAAGAAAACCAAATACTGCATGTTCTCACTTATAAGTGGGAGCTAAATAATGAGAACACATGGACACACAGAGGGGAACAACACACACTGGGGCCTATTGGAGGATGGAGGGTGGGTGGAGGGAGAGGATCAGGAAAAATAACTAATGGGTACTAGGCTTAATACCTTGATGATGAAATAATCTGTACAACAAACCCCCAGGACACAAGTTTAGCTATGTAACAAGCCTGCACATCAACCCCTGAACTTAAAGAGATGGGGTCTCGCTGTGTTTCCCAGGCTGCTCACAAATTCATGAGCTCAAGCAGTCCTCTGGCCTCAGCCTCTGGAGTAGCTGGGACAAGAGGCACACACCACCATGCCTGGCTTGATAACTTTACCTTAAAAAAAAAAGTGTTCCTATTTATATAAGCTTCCAACTGACTTTCAAAAGAACTTGTTCAACTTCTAAAAATTCGTAATTCAGGTAGGAAGAAAATGAAAGTATGAATAAAATAAAATGGAATGTAGACAAAATCCCTGGTATTATTTTATATGTCTTAAGAAAGTTCTAAAGGTATTAGGAAAATGAATGTCAAGCTGTATGTAATTGTAATTAGCTAAGAGTGATTCAGAATAATTTAGACTGTTAATGAAAAGAGGACATAGGGAATAGTTTTTCATTTTATGCCAAGTGATTTTTCTGTTTTATTAGCTAGTGAAACCAATGTTGGTAAAATTAAGTTAACAATTTTAGAGTTTGTGCTAGAAAAGATATTCTGAGGCCGGATGTGGTGGCTCACGCCTGTAATTCCAGCACTTTGGGAGGCCAAGGTGGGTGGATAACCTGAGGTCAGGAGTTCGAGACCACCCTGGCCAACACGGTGAAACCCCGTCTCTACTATAAATACAAAAATCGTCCGGGCGGGGTGGCTCACGCCTGTAGCCCCAGCTGCTCAGGAGGCTGAGGCAGGAGGGTCGCTTGAACCCGGAAGGCGGAGGCTATAGTGAGCTGAGATGGCACCACTGCACTCCAGCACTCCAGCACTCCAGCCTAGGCAACAGAGTGAGACTCTGTCTCAAAAAAAAAAGAAAAAAAAGAAAAGATGTTCTGATGGTGATACTGATAAATTTTTAGTTGGTTTAACTTTTTGGGTTTTGTAAATTAATAAATTAGGTAATTGTGTTTGTATATTATTTGTATGTATAGAATTCCCCCTCATAATCTATTGTACTGTAATAAATCTGCTAAAAGGTTACCTTAGAAACATTACCTGGTTGGATTATGGATGTGTTTGTGAGCCT